GTGTATGTATGCATGTATTGTGTGTATATGTATGTATGAATTTATGTGCATCTGAATGTCCAAATGTTCCAGTATCATTTGTTAAAAATACCATAATTTCTCCACTGAATTCCTTTTACATCTTTAAAGAAATCAATTGACCATAAATACAAAGGTTTATTTCTGGACTGTCAATTCTATTTCATTGATTTATCTTTTCCTTTGCCAATCCCACATGATCTTGACTACTATAAAGTCTTGAAATCAGGTAGTATGACACCTCTAATGTTATGTTTTGTTTTCTTTCTTTTGGCTAATCTGGTTATTTTGGTTTTCCATATAAAATTTTAATTGTCTAAATCTACAAAAAAACCTACAAAAATCCTTTGGATTTTCAATTGGAATTGCATTAACTCTGTAGATTAGGAGAATTTACATTTTAACAATATTGAATTTTCCTTATCCATGAATACTGTATCTCCACATTTATTTATATCTTCTTTGACTTTTTCATCAATCTTTTGTATTCAGCAAATTGATTGTGCACATATTTTATTGTTTATAACTAAATATTTTCCTTATTTTTGGTGCTATTATAAGTGGTATTTTTGAAAAAAATTCAGATTTCAATTATTCATTGCTGGTATATCGGAATATAATTAACTTTTTTATATTGACTTGTACATATGCTGGCACCTTGCTAATTCACTTACTAGTTTAAAAGCTTTTTGTAGATTCAATGAAATGTTCTACATGAACATGTTATCTATGTATGAATAAATATATTTTTGCTTTTTCCCTTCCAATATTTATATCCTTTACTTCTTTTTATTGCCTTATTACACTGGCTAGCACTTTCAGTACACTGTCGAATGTGTCAAGAGAGGACAACTTTTTCTTCCCAGTCTTAGGGGGAAAGCATTAGTCTTTCATCATGAAGTATAAAGTTAGATGTAGGTTTTTCATAGATGCCTTTTATTAGTTTAAGGAAGTTCCCTACTCTTTCTTGTTTGCTGGAGTTTTTTTTTTTTTTTTTTTTTTTTATCATGAAGTGATTACTGAATTTATTCTAAACTTTTTCTTCATCCAATAAGATATTCATGTGATTATTCTTTTTTAGACTGTTGACGTGGTGAATTACATTGATGGCTTTTCAAATGTTGAGTGAGCCTTGCATTCTGGGGATAAGCCCCACTTGATCATGCCATATTATTAATATCTTTTAAATATATTTTTGGATTCAATTTGATAATATTTTATAAGATTTTTGTGTCTGTGCTCTTAAAGGATATTGGGTTGACATTTTCTTAATTGTAATGTCTTTGGTTTTATTGGGTAATGCCAATCTCATAAAATCAATTGAGAAGTGTTCCTTCCTCTTCTTTATCTGGAAGAGATTATGTAAAATTATTATTTCTTCCACAATGTTTGGTAAACTTCATCAGTGAAACCACTGGGGCCTAGAGAATTCTTTTTGGAAGGTTTAAACTACAAATTCAATTTAAAAGTTATACATACATATATATGAAATAAATCATTGCTTTAACATAAACTTTTTTCTTCCTGAATGAATTTGGTAATTTTTTTTAATTTTAAAAATTAGTGCATTTTGTCAAATTTACAAACAGCTTTTCATAGTACTGTTCCCTTGTTATCCTCTTAAGGTCTGTGGGGTTAATAGTGATGTTTCTTCTCTCATTTCTGATGTTTCTAATTTGCATCTTATTTTTCTTGGTCATCCAGGCTAGAGGTTTATCAATTGTGCTGAACTTTTAAAATAATCAACTTTTAGTTTCATTAATTTTCTCTATTGTTTTTCTGTTTCCAATTTATTTGAGTTCTGGTCTTCTAATAATACTTTCCTTCCTTCTACTTACTTTGGGTTTATTCTGTTCTTTTTCTAGTTTTGTCACTTGCAAGCTTAGATCCTTGATTTGAGATGTTGTTCTTTTCCAATATAAGCATTTATAAATTTCTCTAAATCACCGTTTTAAATGCCTTCTGCAAATTTTGATATGTTGCATTTTCTCTTTCATTTACTTTTCTAAATTCCTTTGTGGCTTTCCTTTTGGCCCATGGGTAATCCAGAAGTATGTTGGTGTATTAGTCCGTGCTTGCATTGTTATAAAGAAATGCCTGAGGCCAGGCACGGTGGCTCATGTCTGTAATCCTAGCACTTTGAGAGACTGAAGTAGGCAGATGCTTGAGACTAGCCTCAGCAACATGGCAAAACCCCGTCTCTACAAAAAATTAAAAAATTAGCTGGGTGTGGTGGTGCATGCTTGTAGTCCCAGATACTCTGGAGACTAAGGTGGGAGGATTCTTTGAGCCAGGAAGATGGAGGTTGCAATGAGCTGAGATTGTGCCACTGCACTCCAGCCTGGGTAATAGAGCAAGACTGTCTGTCACACACAAGAAAAAAAAAAAAAGAAAGAAAGAAGAAAAGAGAAATACCTGAGACAGGGTAATTTGTAAAGAAAAGAGGTTTAATTGACTTATGGTTCTGTAGGCTGTTCAGGAAACAGCTCTGGCATCAGCTTCAGAAGAGGCCTCAGGAAGCTTACAATCATGGCAGGTGAAGCCAGGAGTGGGAACACCACATGGTGAGAGCAGGAGCAGGAGTAGGGGGAGGTGCCACACACTTTTAAATGAGCAGATCTCACAAGAACTCACTCACTATTGTGAGGACAGTACCAAGAGGATGATGCTAAGCGATTCATGAAAAATCCACCCCCATGAGCCAATCACCTCCCACCAGGCCCCACTTCTAACATTGGGGATTACATTTGAATATGAGATTTTGGTGGAGACACACATCCAAACTTTATCGGTTGGTTTCCAAATATTTGGAGATTTACTAGATATGTTTCTTTTATTAATTTTTAACTTAGTTCCATTATGGTTCAAGAAGATTGTCAGGCCTCTGAGCCCAAGCCAAGCCATCGCATCCCCTGTGACTTGCACTTATACGCCCAGATGGCCTGAAGTAACTGAAGAATCACAAAAGAAGTGAAAATGCCCTGCCCCGCCTTAACTGATGACATTCCACCACAAAAGAAGTGTAAATGGCCAGTCCTTGCCTTAAGTGATGACATTACCTTGTGAAAGTCCTTTTCCTGGCTCATCCTGGCTCAAAAAGCTCCCCCACTGAGCACCTTGTGACCCCCACTCCCATCCGCTAGAGAACAAACCTCCTTTGACTGTAATTTTCCTTTACCTACCCAAATCTTATAAAATGGCCCCACCCCTATCTCCCTTCTCTGACTCTCTTTTCGGACTCAGCCCACCTGCACCCAGGTGGTTAAAAGCTTTATTGCTCACACAAAGCCTATTTGGTGGTCTCTTCACATGGACGCGCATGAAAAAGATTCTTTGTATGACTTCAGTTATTCCAAATTTGTGAAAGTTTGTTTTATGGTCCAGAATATGGTTTAGCATGGTGAATATTCCATGTGTGTTTGAAAAAAAAAGTTTTCTACCTTTGTTGGGTAGAGTGTTTTATAAAGGTAAATTATGTCAACTGGACATAACGTTGTTTGGGTCTCATCTGTTGGTACTGATTTTCTGTCTACTTCTATCAATTACTGTGAGAGGAAAGTCAAAGTCTCCAACTATGGTTGTGGATTTATCTAGTTCTCATTTCTGTTTCTGTTTTAAGTTTTTGGAACTTCTCTTAATAGGTGTGTACATTTAAGATTGTTATGTTTTCTTGATTAATTGAACCTTATCCCATTATGCAATATCTCTGTTTATCTTTAGTAGTATTTCTTGCTTTGAAATCTACTTTGATATTAATATAGCCACTACATTTTTTCTTTCGATTAGTGTTTGTATGGTATCTCTTCTTTCATCTTATTACTTCTATTCCCATCTATGTCTTTATTTTTAAAGTAGGTTTCTTGTAGATAGTTAGGTCTTATTTATTTTTAATCAAATTTGACAAACTCGATGTTTTAATTGGTGTGCTTAGATAATTTATATTTAATGTAATTATTGATATGTTTGAATTTATTTTATTATTGATTTTCTAGTTGTCTCCTCTGTCTTTAATTCCTCTGTTTTCCCTTTCTATTGATGTCTCACTATGTTTGCTGACTCTTTTTTTCTTTTTTCTGTATTTTGCTGTCGAACCCATCAATTGATTTCTTAACTTCACACAGTGTATTTTTTTCACTTCTAAAATTTCCATTTCATTCTTTAAAAAAATCTTTAAAAAGACTATTTTTAGAGCAGTTGTGGGTTCACAGACAAATTGAGTGAAAAGTACAGAGAGTTCCCATATGCCCTCTACCCCTACACATGCACAACCTCCCACACTGTCAACATCTGGTACCAGAGTGGTACCTTTGTTACGGGTGATGAACCTATACTGAAACCTCACTATCACCCAAAGTCCATAATTTACATAAGGGGTTTATTCTTGGTGTTGCAGATTCTGTGGGTTTGAACAAATCTATAATGACATATAGCCACCATTATAGTATCATACAGAATAGTTTCACTGCTGTAAAAATTGTCTATATTCTGCATATTCATCTCTCCTTCCCTGCTAAACTCTGGCAATCACTGACTTTTTTACTGTTTCTATACTTTTGCCTTTTCCAGAATATCGCATAGTAGGAATCATACAATATATAATCCTTTCAGATTGGCTTCTTTAACTTAATAACATGTATTTAAGTTTCTTCCTTGTATTTTCATGCCTTGATAGCTCATTCCTTTTAGAACTGAATAATGTTCCATTGTATGGATATACCACAGTGTATTAGTCAGGGCTCCGTGGAGGGACAGAACTAATAGGATAGATGTATATATGAAGGGGAGTTTATTAGGGAGTATTGACTCACATTATCACAAGGCAAAGTCACTCAATAAGCTATCTACAAGCTGAGGAGCAAGGAAGCCAGTCCAAGTCCCAAAACCTCAAAAGTAGGGAAGCCAACAGTGCAGCCTTGTCTGCAGCTGAAGGTCTGAGAGCCCTTGGCAAAACACTGGTGTAAGTCCAAGAGTCCAAAAGCTGAAGAACTTGGAATTTATTGTTTGAGGGCATGAAGCATCCAGCAGGGGAGAAAGATGAAGGCCAGAAGACCGAGCAAGTCTACTTTTCCATCTTCTCCTGCATGCCTTTATAGCTGTACTGGCAGCTGATTAGATGGTGCCCACCCAGATTGAGGGGGGGTCTGCCTCTCCCAGTCCACTGACTCGAATGTTAATCTTCTTTGGCAACACCCTCACAGACACACCCAGGAACAATACTTTGCATCCTTCAATTCAATCAAGTTGACACTCAGTATTAACCATTACACACAGTTTATTTATTCATTCACTTACTGAAGGACAGTCTTGGCTGCTTCAAGGTTTTGGCAGTTATGAATAAAGTCACTATGTACATCCATGTGCAGGTTTTTGTGTGGACATATGTTTTTAACTCATTTGAATAAATGCCAAGGGATGTGATTGCTGGATTGTATGTTAAAAATATGCTTAATTTTGTAAGATGGTTCTTTTTTTTTATAGTTTCTATTATTCTGCCAATAATTTCTGTTTTTTTCCCTTTGTTCAAGAGTGTTTATCTTTACTTTGTGGAGCATAGTTACGATAGTTGCCTTAAAATCTGTGCCTGATTATTCTACCATCTTGGTCTTCTCAGTGGTAGCATTTATTGACTGTACTTTTCATGCAAATTAGTAAACTTTTATTGGTTCTTTGTACGCTGAGTGATTTTAGATTGTATCCTGGACATTCTGAGTATTTAATTTGGATGTTTTTCATTAAAATCCTCAAGAGATTTGGAAGATTGTTTGCTTATTTGAGTAGGTAATCACACTGGTTTTGTTCAGACTATCTGTACTTTATGAGTGATACTTCCAATGTTATCTCAGTTTTCGGAACCTCTACTTGGCAGCTTTGAGTATGTTCCATGCATGCACAGCTCAGGGTTAAGCCTGGGCCTGTGCTAGGTCATACACAGAGTTAGGAGATCCATTTCTCTAATCTCTTATCTCCGGGACTCCCCATAGTCACCTACCTATATGTTTTCTATTCCTCATCCTCTGGCTCAATAGACCGGGGTTCTTTTGGAGTTTTGGCTGCCTGTGTTGCTACCAGGTCCTGTGACCAGGACCATTTTGGGTGCTATGTGGAGATGGAAAAAAGAGAGAGAAAATTTACCTACTGACTTACTCCAGTACTCTCTGGACCACAGGAGCCCTTTTCTGTTTGTTTAACTAGAAAAACAGAATTTCTATTGGGATTTTAGCCGACCATGCTACTTTTCACCCTGGCTCTGCTAGGCAAGCTGTGAAAATGGGGGAGGGAATGAGAATGCAAGGATTCCTTTCTATGTTCTTCAGCTTAAAGGATCCCAGCCTTCTTTCTAGACAGAAGGGATTTATCTGAAAGTATTAGCTGTCTGCAGCACCCCCATCGCAGCTCATTTGTGTGATTGCTTTCAGCCAAAGCCTGTGAAAAGAAAGAGGAAATAAAATGAGAAACTTAATCCTGTGCAAATTGCTGTTTCAGTTTTTGACTTCTCTTCATAATCTGACTGCATTTCTTTACCTTTCAGAGTCCTTAGGTAGTTGTTTTTTGTATTTTGTCCAGAGTTTTTAGCTGTAATCAGCAGAAGAGGTAGGCTTTATTGAATTCACTCTTGACTGTACTTTCTTTTATATTCTTTTTTCACTTCTATCTGTACTACCTCTCTCAAGATACAATGACTGACACTAATCCTATCCTTTTATTCTTTGAAGTAGAAACCATGACTATCCCTTTAAAGACCACATCTGTCACTTCAGGTATTTTTACTTGTGGCTTTCATTTGCTGGCTGAGCGGGTAAAGCCTGTTTAGGAGGAATACAATTCAAGAACCTCACTTTGAAGCTAACCATAGCAAACCTAGTTTACCTCTAGAATGCAGGTGACAGTGTGCAACCACTCCTGTCATCTGTCTTTTGTATGCTCTTCATAAGCAATCTTCCTCTTCCTTCCCAGTTCATTTATTTAGCCTCTGATTCATTCTTCTCTTCTCCCACCCCTTTCTCTTCTACCAGCCAGCCTACCAATACTTATTCTCTCTGAAAGGATCTTATCCTTTACCAGAAGTTCAGTTATTACCTCTAAGAACCAGTCCCTTCCCTTTTAAATTTTCTTTTCCCTGAAAGAGTCAGTTTTATGTATTAGAAAAATGAAGGTATATGTTTTCCTTTAAAGGGATTATAATCATTACAGAAAATTTGAAAGTTTTCAAAAAATTAAAAAAAAAACCCAGAATTTCCCAAAACCTGACTATCCAAAGAGAAGCACTTAATGTTATGTGTGTGATCTTGAGTGAAAATTTAAAATTTATATTAGAACATTTTATAAATTATCCAAACTTTTTGTACGAAAAAAACAGAAAATGTAAATAATAAGAAAAAAAAGCACTCATCATCCTACCATCTAGAAGTAAATACTGGTTTTAGTTCAGAGTATGTGTACAGATACGTGTGTGTGTGTTTGTGTGTGTGTTTGCAGGCTGCTTGGTTGGTTTGGGTGGGGAATAGTTGAGCCTGATCTGGGATCACAGCCTTGCTGTGTTGGAGAAAGGGGTCGGGTGGAGTGGGTGTTGGTATGCAAAGGTTGATTTAAATAAATGGTTTCGATTTTGGTATTTGGACAAGGCTTGAAGTGGAATCTCCTGGTGAACAAAATTGGGGAATGGAAAGAATTTGGTAGTGTTGTGTTTTGTGTCTTCCTGTCCCTTTTCTTCTGATTTCCCAAAGAGCTCACCCTGTTCTGTAGACTAAATCTTAGGCCTCTGTGGCAACAAAGACTATAGGCTAATGGCTTAGATGACAAAGAAAACAAGAGTTGGAAAGGGGCTTTCTCTACATTTCAATCAGAACATAGCAGGACTGCAGCACAGTCAGCACTGAAGTGAACTCCACTGCATCAGTTTTGTAGCATCAGGGAGTTCTAGAAAACAGTGCCTTGTGTTGGGAACTAGCATTCTACCAGTAACTATGATATTGGTGGAGCAAGGGTGAAGAGAGGACCAAAGTGGAGGAACATGAAGGAAAAACAATGAGCAAGTTATTAGAAGTAACCCATGAAGACTCCAAAAAAGAATTAGGGGTGACTTTACGGGGGAGAGAGGTCCTGGAGTCAAGAGCCTGAGGGTGTGTGTGTATAAATATGTGTCTATTTATATCTATATCAATCGCTATCTATATCTACATCTATCTTTCTTCGAAAATAGGACATTTTTACATCTACTATTGTATAATATTTCTTCCCTTAATAATATATCTTGAAAATCTTGTCATATCAAATATAGAAATATTTTATCATTTTAAATGGCTGCATTATATTCCATTGACTGCATGAGGATTCCATTGTAATCATTGTATGCATGTATGTGAGTATCAAAATTTATTTAACCATTATCTAGGTTGTTTTCAAGCTATTATCAATTTCTTATTAGCAGTTCATTTTATTATTAAAATAATAATGTATTTTTCTCCTTTAAAAAACAACATTGTTCTGGCTTCTCATACTTTCAGCCATAGAATCCTTAGATGGCATTTAAAAGTTTCTGACTTATTCTTTCTCATCTTTTCTGCATAACCACATTTAATCTGTTTTCAATTTGATATACATGGCCAGCGGTACTGCCCCAAAGGGAAGAGGCAAAATGGACCCTAATAGTGCCCACATGTTGCTCACCTTCTTTCCTGCCCATCTCAAGGCTCACTGTCTGGCAAGGATCTGTTAGACTTACATATTCTGAAATATAAATGTTGTAAAACTGAGTGGCCTGGCATGGTGGCTAACATCTGTAATCCCAGCACTTTGGGAGGGTGAGGCAGGTGGATCACCTGAGGTCAGGAGTTTGAGACCAGCCAGGCCAACGTGGTGAAACTCCGTCTCTACTAAAAATACAAAAATTAGGCCGGGCACAGTGGCTCACACCTGTAATCCCAGAACTTTGGGAGGCCGAGGCGAGCAGATCACGAGTTCAGGAGTTCGAGACCAGCCTGACCAACATGGTGAAACCCCGTCTGTACTAAAAATACAAAAATTAGCCAGGCATGGTGGCGGGTGCCTGTAATCCCAGCTACTCAGGAGGCTGAGGCAGGAGAATCACTTGAACCCAGGGAGGCGAAGGTTGCAGTGAGTTGAGATTGCATCACTGCACTCCAGCCTGGACGACAAAGCGAGACTCTGTCTCAAAAAAAAAAAAAAAACAAAAACAAAAACGAAAAACCAAAAACCGAAAACCAAACAAACAAAAAAACCCGAGTGGATTAGATTTCTCAGGGACATTTTCATTTTAAAGGCAACAAAGAAGTTTTAGAAGCAAATGATTGAAATTCTTAGGTATGTGGGAGAGGTGTTGCATTTGGTTTTGTTACCAGCACAACATTGGCTTCTTATTCCTCAGTTTACCAGGCTGTTACTCAAAATTCACTCTCCAGCCCTGCTTTGGAGCAGTTGGGAACTTCAGCATTTTGATCCACCTTTTTGGAGCCACCTCATGTGAAAGATGGATGAGACCTTCGTCAGCAAACCTGGTAAGACCTCACCAGTCCTGTCCTGAGGAATGCTTTTCCATATCTTCATCTTCCCTCTACCCAGATTGTGAAGATGGAAAGGGTCCAACCCCTGGAAGAGAATGTGGGAAATGCAGCCAGGCCAAGATTCGAGAGGAACAAGCTATTGCTGGTGGCCTCTGTAATTCAGGGACTGGGGCTGCTCCTGTGCTTCACCTACATCTGCCTGCACTTCTCTGCTCTTCAGGTAAGATGCACCACTGGGCGCTGTTTTCCCACTTCCTAAGAATATGTCTTTCTTCCTCCCTCAGGTATCACATCGGTATCCTCGAATTCAAAGTATCAAAGTACAATTTACCGGTAAGTATTGTCAAAAGTTTAATTGATTCATATAATTAAACAAATTTTCCCCTATCCTCCCTAGAATATAAGAAGGAGAAAGGTTTCATCCTCACTTCCCAAAAGGAGGATGAAATCATGAAGGTGCAGAACAACTCAGTCATCATCAACTGTGATGGGTTTTATCTCATCTCCCTGAAGGGCTACTTCTCCCAGGAAGTCAACATTAGCCTTCATTACCAGAAGGATGAGGAGCCCCTCTTCCAACTGAAGAAGGTCAGGTCTGTCAACTCCTTGATGGTGGCCTCTCTGACTTACAAAGACAAAGTCTACTTGAATGTGACCACTGACAATACCTCCCTGGATGACTTCCATGTGAATGGCGGAGAACTGATTCTTATCCATCAAAATCCTGGTGAATTCTGTGTCCTTTGAGGGGCTGATGGCAATATCTAAAACCAGGCACCAGCATGAACACCAAGCTGGGGGTGGACAGGGCATGGATTCTTCATTGCAAGTGAAGGAGCCTCCCAGCTCAGCCACGTGGGATGTGACAAGAAGCAGATCCTGGCCCTCCCGCCCCCACCCCTCAGGGATATTTAAAACTTATTTTATATACCAGTTAATCTTATTTATCCTTATATTTTCTAAATTGCCTAGCCGTCACACCCCAAGATTGCCTTGAGCCTACTAGGCACCTTTGTGAGAAAGAAAAAATAGATGCCTCTTCTTCAAGATGCATTGTTTCTATTGGTCAGGCAATTGTCATAATAAACTTATGTCATTGAAAACGGTACCTGACTACCATTTGCTGGAAATTTGACATGTGTGTGGCATTATCAAAATGAAGAGGAGCAAGGAGTGAAGGAGTGGGGTTATGAATCTGCCAAAGGTGGTATGAACCAACCCCTGGAAGCCAAAGCGGCCTCTCCAAGGTTAAATTGATTGCAGTTTGCATATTGCCTAAATTTAAACTTTCTCATTTGGTGGGGGTTCAAAAGAAGAATCAGCTTGTGAAAAATCAGGACTTGAAGAGAGCCGTCTAAGAAATACCACGTGCTTTTTTTCTTTACCATTTTGCTTTCCCAGCCTCCAAACATAGTTAATAGAAATTTCCCTTCAAAGAACTGTCTGGGGATGTGATGCTTTGAAAAATCTAATCAGTGACTTAAGAGAGATTTTCTTGTATACAGGGAGAGTGAGATAACTTATTGTGAAGGGTTAGCTTTACTGTACAGGATAGCAGGGAACTGGACATCTCAGGGTAAAAGTCAGTACGGATTTTAATAGCCTGGGGAGGAAAACACATTCTTTGCCACAGACAGGCAAAGCAACACATGCTCATCCTCCTGCCTATGCTGAGATACGCACTCAGCTCCATGTCTTGTACACACAGAAACATTGCTGGTTTCAAGAAATGAGGTGATCCTATTATCAAATTCAATCTGATGTCAAATAGCACTAAGAAGTTATTGTGCCTTATGAAAAATAATGATCTCTGTCTAGAAATACCATAGACCATATATAGTCTCACATTGATAATTGAAACTAGAAGGGTCTATAATCAGCCTATGCCAGGGCTTCAATGGAATAGTATCCCCTTATGTTTAGTTGAAATGTCCCCTTAACTTGATATAATGTGTTATGCTTATGGCGCTGTGGACAATCTGATTTTTCATGTCAACTTTCCAGATGATTTGTAACTTCTCTGTGCCAAACCTTTTATAAACATAAATTTTTGAGATATGTATTTTAAAATTGTAGCACATGTTTCCCTGACATTTTCAATAGAGGATACAACATCACAGAATCTTTCTGGATGATTCTGTGTTATCAAGGAATTGTACTGTGCTACAATTATCTCTAGAATCTCCAGAAAGGTGGAGGGCTGTTCGCCCTTACACTAAATGGTCTCAGTTGGATTTTTTTTTCCTGTTTTCTATTTCCTCTTAAGTACACCTTCAACTATATTCCCATCCCTCTATTTTAATCTGTTATGAAGGAAGGTAAATAAAAATGCTAAATAGAAGAAATTGTAGGTAAGGTAAGAGGAATCAAGTTCTGAGTGGCTGCCAAGGCACTCACAGAATCATAATCATGGCTAAATATTTATGGAGGGCCTACTGTGGACCAGGCACTGGGCTAAATACTTACATTTACAAGAATCATTCTGAGACAGATATTCAATGATATCTGGCTTCACTACTCAGAAGATTGTGTGTGTGTTTGTGTGTGTGTGTGTGTGTGTATTTCACTTTTTGTTATTGACCATGTTCTGCAAAATTGCAGTTACTCAGTGAGTGATATCCGAAAAAGTAAACGTTTATGACTATAGGTAATATTTAAGAAAATGCATGGTTCATTTTTAAGTTTGGAATTTTTATCTATATTTCTCACAGATGTGCAGTGCACATGCAGGCCTAAGTATATGTTGTGTGTGTTGTTTGTCTTTGATGTCATGGTCCCCTCTCTTAGGTGCTCACTCGCTTTGGGTGCACCTGGCCTGCTCTTCCCATGTTGGCCTCTGCAACCACACAGGGATATTTCTGCTATGCACCAGCCTCACTCCACCTTCCTTCCATCAAAAATATGTGTGTGTGTCTCAGTCCCTGTAAGTCATGTCCTTCACAGGGAGAATTAACCCTTCGATATACATGGCAGAGTTTTGTGGGAAAAGAATTGAATGAAAAGTCAGGAGATCAGAATTTTAAATTTGACTTAGCCACTAACTAGCCATGTAACCTTGGGAAAGTCATTTCCCATTTCTGGGTCTTGCTTTTCTTTCTGTTAAATGAGAGGAATGTTAAATATCTAACAGTTTAGAATCTTATGCTTACAGTGTTATCTGTGAATGCACATATTAAATGTCTATGTTCTTGTTGCTATGAGTCAAGGAGTGTAACCTTCTCCTTTACTATGTTGAATGTATTTTTTTCTGGACAAGCTTACATCTTCCTCAGCCATCTTTGTGAGTCCTTCAAGAGCAGTTATCAATTGTTAGTTAGATATTTTCTATTTAGAGAATGCTTAAGGGATTCCAATCCCGATCCAAATCATAATTTGTTCTTAAGTATACTGGGCAGGTCCCCTATTTTAAGTCATAATTTTGTATTTAGTGCTTTCCTGGCTCTCAGAGAGTATTAATATTGATATTAATAATATAGTTAATAGTAATATTGCTATTTACATGGAAACAAATAAAAGATCTCAGAATTCACTACTGGTGAGAGTGTTGGAGTGTTCATTTATCCT